AAAAAATGGAACTTCTGACTTAGAGCATTTCTGTTGTGCCCTTCTCATTTCTCTAACCTAATTAGTAAGTTATTCTTGGCCTGTAAAAACTAAGGAATACTTACTCCTCTGCAGCCTCAGGGTATGTAATCCGCATTCTTCAGTCTATCAGCTTCAACTTTTCAAGATGCCAGCATCACCCATTCATTCTTCCTGCATAGATTGTCCTGGGCATTGGAAACAAAACCATATGCCTTAGGTTGGTTTGGGTGTGCTCACATCAATTCATGTGAAGAATCCCTTTCTCAAAGGCTGGGCGAGGTGACTTAACGCCTGTAATCCCAGCACTTTGGGAGGCCGAGGCGGGCGGATTACCTGAGGTCGGGAGTTGGAGATCAGCTTGACCAACATGGAGAAACCCCGTTTTTACTAAAATATACAAAATTAGCTGGGCGTGGTGGCGCATGCCTGTAATTCCAGCTACTCAGGAGGCTGAGGTAGGAGAATCGCTTGAACCCGGGAGGGGGAGGTTGCGGTGAGCCGAGATGGCGCCATTGCACTCCAGCCTGGGCAACAAGAGCAAAGCTGCGTCTCAAAAAAAAAAAGAGAAAAGAAAAAAAAAATCCCTTTCTCACTGGTTGGAGAAAGAAGACCTATGTTTACACTCCGACAATATCAGAAAGCTGTGCCAGGCCATGTTATAACCAAAAGCTAAATCTGTGTGATTGGGTTTAATAGGTTTCTAGGGTTGTTAAAAATAAATCGGTAAATTAAACTCTTTCAAGTTTCTAACAGGAAACCAGATTGAAGCTGGCTTCCATTACCAATAAAGTTTGTATTGGATGGTGTGATCCGCAACAGAGTACGCAGTGGTGGGGACTGGCATTAGGGGTGGGCGGGAGAGACCCTAAAAATCCACCGCCCTTCGGCCGCAGGGGACTTCACGGTGATGAGCCCGAGGTGCCCATCAACTCGGGCCTGAAGGACCAGCGTCTTGCCCCGCCCATCGCCGTCTGAGGTTAGGACAAAGATCGAGAGGCTGGACAGGGCTGGGGAGGGCGCTCCAGGGAAGCCGACCTAGCGTCGATTCCTGCAGTTGCGGCCCGGGTCCCCGCGCCTGGAGAGGAGGCGACGCGTGGCCGGCGGCTTTGTGGCGCGCGGGTTCCAGCGCGGGGGCGGGGAGAGGGCGAGCTGAGGGCCTCGAGTCCCAGCACTCCGCCACGCTGCGGGCGCCGGGCATGGCCAGCCCCTTGCCGTCCGGCTTCCCCGCGCGCAGGAACAGCCGCCTGGATGTGTTCCTGCGGCGGCATCTGCCGCCCGAGGTCTACGACGCGGTCCGCGCCTACGAGCCATGCATCGTGGTGTCCAACTCTGAGAACCACATCCTCAAGTATGTGGTGCTAAGCGACCGGCTCGTCTACCTAACCGAGAACCCGCCCAAGTCCATCCGGCGGGTAGTGGCTCTGCGGGACGTCGTGGCCATTGACCTGGTGAGCGGCGCGGGTGGGCAGGCGGGCTCGGGTCTTCAATGAGGTGAATTAATTTTTTTTCCAGATTGATGATTACCCGGAATTTTTGAGTTCGCCAGATAGAGAAATCAGCCAACACATTCGTATCATCTATTCTTCAACCGTTTTGAAAAAAGAGTGTAAAAAGTCAAACAGTGTCAGGAAATTCCTATTTCCATTTCATCATACTAAAGCTAACAACAAGAAAGGTAGGTACTTCCAATCTGTCTCTGGATCTAAGATTAATGACCAAATAACTATTTTTTTTTTAAGTCAAGGAAGAAAAGAACGGCCTTGCCTTTTGGAGAAGCAAAGAGTCCAGAAGTCTGAAAGAATCTCCTCTCAGGTGAGATTGTTGTTTGGAGTATGTGTTTAACTTGTCATGTTTAATACTAAATTCTACCTGACAGGGACCAGCAGGAGAGCAGTACACCATCCAAGGACTCAACTCTCTGTCCTCGTCCAGGCCTCAAAAAGCTGTCCCTTCATGGCCAAGGTGCCTTTCGACCCCTACCTTCCCCCTCCAGGAGGAGCTCTCAGTCTGCACCAACAACTGGCAAGGCTGTCAGCGAGCCATCTTGCACAACAAACACAAAAGAACCCCAGGGACTTCCAGATCACAACTCCATAAGTGAAATTCCTTTCAAGTGCAATGGGAATGGAAATGAGTTTTACTTAGGAAATTCCCTCTTAGATTCCCCTTCACAGAGCAACTCAAATTTAGAGAAAAAGGAGTCAGAACTTCATTTGTATGTTATTTCCACAACCTCATCAATATTTCTGCACTTAAAAAGTTCATGGAACAATTATATTATAGTAAGTGTCCTCCTAAGTTAACCTTAACCTGAATTCTAACAATTTCTACTTTTTCCTTTTTCAGAAAGCTACTCTTTTACAAGATCCCTTCTATGCTAGTGAGTTCAGTCCTGCTATTGGAAGTCAAAAGCCATATAGGTAAGAAGTGATGATGTATGATAGAGTTGCATTTTAAGTGGAAAATTTTCTTCTGTTTCTGTAGGTCTGAGGAGAAAATTAAGCACTTCAGTCAACTTAAATCTGAACTTTTTCTTAAAGACAATTCTTTGAGGAGGATACTTTCTTTACTTATGGAACTTAAAGTAGCAGCCCAGAAAAACTTCATTCTGAAAAGGCTTTTCTGGAAGGTAAGTGTTTTGTTTTATTTTTAATCTTTAAATTACTGTCTTTTTTTCCAACTTGCTTTCACAGACCAGTGACCTTTTCTATTTCATAGTAAACAAACTTCATGAGTACTTGCCGGAGTCTAGGGATAAGAATGCACTACAAAATCAAAGCCAAAGGGTTGATGAGCTGGTGTAAGTACTAACTAGATAATCATCGATTTTTTCATTTCTTTGCCTTTTATCGTTTATTTTCTAGGGCATGCATTGAAATTATACAGACCCTAGTATTGATGTTCAGAGAAACAGAAACCGAGTCATCACGCCTGAACACATTGGCAGCTAAGAAGTAAGGTCTTTTAGAAGACATTGGGACCTTGTTCACTAATTGCCTTTTATTTATTTTTTTCCAGGGGAGCACTATTTAATCTCTTGGTAATTTTAATTAGTGAGCCTCAGATTCCAAAATCTTGTCCTGTGTTTGATATCCAGTTGGTGGCTGATTCAGCTTTAGTCAGAATGTCTTTTGACGCTGAGGTGAGATGAGAATTTGGGGGGTAAACTATTATGACATTGCATTGATTATTCTTGAAAATTCTAGTTACAGAAGCTTATTCTGGAGTATACAAATACTGCTACAGCACTTTTATATGAGATACTTCTGGTCTTTCAGCAGGTACAATTTTTAAAAATTATATTTTTACATATATATAACTTGTTTATTTCCTTGAGTCTTTTAGGGAAATCTCGGATTGGGATCCACAAAGTTTGCTATTAGCTGGATAATGTCCTTTCTACAAAGCTGTCCTCCCATCGTAAGTATCTAGAAGTCAAAACGAAATCACCCAGCCTACATGTAACTGTATTTTCCTTGTCTAGATTACTTTTGTGGCCAGTATTGTGAAACAAGTGGTGAGGGGTCTTTCAGCTTCATTTCAGCTGCTAAGTCCCTGCCAAGCAGTTCTGTTGTACCAGCAATTTTACATCCTCAAGAGCTGTCTGCGGCACAGCAGGACTCTAGCTGAGTATATTAGGAATAACTACAGAGAAGAATTCAGGTAAGAAAAAATGTCTGAATCTAATCTGCAGTCTCTCTATTTTGTTTCTTTTTATGATTTGCAGGTACTTTATTCACATGCCAGCCTTGCAGAAAAGGCTCCCATTGTGTTACCCCATCACTCAACCTACCATTCAACTTTTTCATGAAGTTCTGAAATTGGTTGAATAGAAACAAACAATGTACGCAATGTTAATAAGAGTATAAAATGTTAATCAAGAGTCAACTTGATATTCACGAGAAACATTTTTTTATTTGTTTAATATCTGGCTATCTCTGAGTCCTATAAACAAAGATTTTAATTGAATGTTCCATCAATACCTCTCTATGAGAAGTTTAAAATTTTAAAAAATAAATTTGATTTATTATAAGTGTGCAAAGATCTTTATGCCATTGGGCAAAAGAGCCATTTCTTTATTAGAGTAGTTCTTCAAACTCACTCTTGCCACAAAATAAACGACTATCCATCAAGACACAGGAAAAAGGAATGCAGGGATTTAGGAAAGCTGTACTCACTTCTCTTCCACCTTAGCAGCAAAAGCAAGAAGGTTCTCAAAATTCTCCTGATAATAGTTCTGTTGCTTAAGCAATAGGATGCCGGGGAGTGTGGGGGCCTGAGGCATGGGCATTCAAGTTCTTCTCAAGGTGTTTTATCTTCTCAGCTTGGGCACAGTGTTCTCGGTGAAACCATGCCAGGCACAGGAGCATGCTCTTCACCCGATTCTGTACTCAGAGCCATCCAAAAACCATTATTTCGACTAGGTTCTTGGAGTCCACTATGTCCACCACCAGCAGGGCCTGGCGCATCCACGCCACTTCTGGAATTACAGCTTGGTCTGGGCCTAAGGTCACTCACTCAAGATCTCATCCGCCAGCCACGCCTCCAGGTAGAACACCAAAGGGTCTCTCAGTTCCTGCACCAGAAACCACCAAGGCCGGAGGCCAGAGTTTTAAAATCTGCTACAAAGAAACCTACATCCATTCTGACATACATAAAGTGGTGCTAAACAGTAGCGTTTCTCCAGAAAAAAAGGTTCTAAGACAAAAATCTATCAAGGGAACAGAAGCCTATGGAGAGTGAACACAGAAAATATAATCTGGTGAGTTTCACTGGTGTAATAATGGTGAGTGGTGTGAAGCCACGAAACATCCTGAGATAAACTGTTGTGGGGAGTATAAGCTACAGAGTGATTATTTGGGAAATGCTGAGCAATAGGATGACACCCTCCTCCTCCACCTATACAAATTCTAGTGACAAAAGTATTCCTGGAAGAATGAGCAGAACACAGGCATAGCTGTATAGAATGTCACTTCCTCTTTTATCATAGAGAAAGAAGCTTGGACTTCAACAAAATTAAGTGCATGGTGCCACTCTGTTTCAGGCATCTGTGGGCTAATTTGTGTAGTCCCATAGAGTCTCTATGAAAGATAAATTGTCTACGAGCAGTTATGGCTCTCCCACAACCATTTAAAAACTTGTCTTTACTATATTTTATGCCATAAACTAATTTAATTCCACAAATACTTAACTTTGGCATCACCGTGAGGTGTTGAATTTGGACTTCTAAGAACATAGGAACTGGACTCTCCATTCAACTTATTATGACTTGAGGGAGGATCAGAGAAAAATCTACTTCCAAAGAAAGAGTTCCTAAGCCAGATTCGCCTGTGTTGGGCAGTGGAGATAATTACTAGGACATTTTATTCCAGGTTCTGACAGAGCCAAATGACCAGCTATTTGACTTCAAGCAAGTCAGGCCCCCTTTCCAGGCCACATCTGTTTCTTCCTGGGCTTCCTCTGCTAGGTGGAAGGGTGGGACTAGATGTTCTCCAAGTTCTCTTCCAGCTCTTACATTCTCTGCCTGTGACAAGACATTTAACACTCTGAAATGGAGTAGTGTGTTTCTCTGCTATCTCGGCTCAGTGGATGATTTTGCACTAACTTCAAGTAATCCTCCTTTCTTTTTACCCAAAGTTTCCCTTTCAGCTGTCACCAGCCATCACCCCATAAAGTGTCCAAGTCTTTTCCTTCATTACCCAATGAGGAGTCCACATTTTCTACCCTCAATTTTGGGGGCAGAGAGAGAGGAGCAAAATGGTGTTTTTGAGTGTCCTGGCTGTTAGATGGGGGATTATTTTCAAGAGACGGTCAATCAAAGGAATATGAAAAGATTCTTGGAACATAGGCAAGTATTACCTCAAACCGGACAAAGAATGTACTGATGAACCCGCAGGATGACAACGAGAGGATCAACTCAGCTCTGCCTTAGCTTCTCCGCAGTGCCCTGGATCTGGGCTAGTAGTCATGCAGGCTCTAGTGAGGGCTTGGGGTTTCTCTCCCACATGATTTCTGCATGCCTCTCCCACTCCTCTCTTTGCCCTGGGATCTTACTTTAATCTCTGGGAGCAAAATCTCTGTCAAAATATATCTGAATCTTTTTATGTGGGGCTAAAGTCAGTGGTTTTTTGGAGAGTTAATGGTTGAATATTTGTCACCCTGATTTTCTTCAGTCTACTCTGTATAACTCATGTCTATTCATTTGCACAGTCTGGGATCAGAAACTAATAATTCGAAGGATTGTCCAACCACTATTCTTCTCTGCTGTGTGGTTTTTGTTTGCATT